TTTATGACTGCTCCATCTTCATGTTCTTCCAGCCTTTTTTGGTTCCCCGAAATTTCCTGTCAGGAAATTTACCAACGCGGAAATTTACCCACTTCTGTCAGAAAACTGATCAGCCATGTCTTCGCCACACGTGATGCCAGGATTCTTAAACAGGCCCAAGACCGGAGACCAAGATGTCGACGGAGTGTTATATGGCGCAAGTTGCAGCTTCACCACCTCCCAAGTGAAAAAGCTCCTAGGCACTCACGATTTCTTTTTTCAAAGCCGGACCAAACCCAGTTCAGGGTGGTGGTCAGATTACCTCACACTTGGCCCACATAAACACCTCACAAATGACCCGCCCACAGCACCTCGGGCAGGCCGCGCCCCGCCCCCACGTCCCTCAGACAACAGCCTCAGCCTCCCAGGCCCTTCCCGGGCCTCGGTCCCGTGGCCGCCTCCCCACGAAGAGGAGCTACTCCCGGCTTCCAAGGACCGGATCGAGGGCAGTGGCGAGCGCACCACCTGACCGGGCACTACCCGGATCTCACAACTGCCTTTGTCCCTCCCCGCGGAATTGGAACCCAACAGCCGCAGAGCGCTCTTGGAACCATGTGCTGCTGCCGCCTCCGCCGCCGCCGCCGCTGCCTCCGCCGCCGCCCGCGCGCCGCCCGCGCGCCGCGCTAGTTGAGATGGTGACAGGATTCAGCAACACGAAATTCGGCGTTTAGAGCTGCTCTGCCGCCGCCGTCACAGACACCACAGCCACCGCTTTGTCTCCGATAGTGCACACAGCCCCGGCCACCTCGCACACTCCCCGACGCCCCAAGCCCCCGAGGCCTCCGCGGAGCATTCAGCCAATCACAAAGCTGCAGCTCCTCCCGCCCCCGCCCTGATGTACAGCCTCCTGATTGGCGGGCTGCGTGTCCCCATGTGACCGGATCTTGGTTGGCCGGTCCCGCCCCTGTCACGTGACAGCGTGCGCCTCTCTTCCTGCTTTCCTGACCCTCTCCGCCATTTAAAGAAACAGTACCGGGGGCGGGCCGAGCGACGCAGCCGGGACGGTAGCTGCGGTGCGGACCGGAGGAGCCATCTTGTCTCGTCGCCGGGGAGTCAGGCCCCTAAATCGAAGAAGCCCTGGCGCGCCCTCCCCCCCTCCCGGGTCTGGTAGGGCGAAGGAACGGGCGTGCGGTCGATCGAGCGATCGGTTGGCGGCTCTTTCTCCTGCTCTGGCATCCAGCTCTTGGGGCGCAGGCCCGGCCGCCGCGGCGCGCGCCCGGTGGCCGTTGGCGCTCGCGCCGCGTCTTTCTTCTCGTACGCAGAACTCGGGCGGCGGCCTATGCGTTTGCGATTCGACGAGGAGTCGTCCGGGTGGTCGGCGGCGGCGGGCAGCTGCTCCGCCCCGCTCCGGGGGAGGCGGCGGCGGCAGCGGCCGCGGGATTTGGAGCGGCCGGGGAGGCGGGGGTGGCCGGGGCCGGCTTGGAGGCCTGGCGCCACCCTTCGGGGCCTGCAAGGACCCAGTTGGGGGGGCAGGAGGGGGCCGGAGGATGGTTGGTTGTGGGATTTCTACTTTGCCTTTTCCTCCTTATGCCGCCTTAGTGAGGGGCGGGAGCTCTGGCGGCAGCCCCGGGGTGGGGAGACGAGCTCCGGAGTCGGAAGAGCTGGGTTTTCTTCCGGGCCTAGCCACCAGTTGGCGGAGTGACCTTAGGCGAGTCACTCTGTAATTTGTCTGCGCCTCAGTTTCCTCCTCTGCCTATCAATGTGTGTGGGGTTGAAATCGCTTTGTAAACTATAAAGCGTGGGTGTACGTAAAGGATGGTTATTGTTTATAATTTTTTTTGAGTTGTAAGAAAACTTAGCAGTTCCCCAATCCTTGGGTTTTGAACCTGGGAACCTTGGATTGGAGTTGGGGATCCCCAAACTTCCTGAAATTGTGGGAATGTGCGGTTTGGGGGAATGATGGGAATTTGTGGGAATGTGCGTTTTAGGGGAATGATGATCCATCGCTAGCAAGTTTTCCAAGGGGGCTGTGACCCAGAAGAGTTAAGAATCACAATTTCTTCATGCTACAGAGAGGAAACTGAGGCCTAGATGTCATTTGGGACCCTTCACAACCATTTTGAAGCCCTGTTTGAGTCCCTGGGATATGTGAGCTGTTTCTATGCATAATGGATATTCGGGGTTAACAACAGTCCCCTGCTTGGCTTCTATTCTGAATCCTTTTCTTTCACCATGGGGTGCCTGAAGGGTGGCTGATGCATATGGTACAATGGCACCCAGTGTAAAGCAGCTACAATTAGGAGTGGATGTGTTCTGTAGCATCCTATTTAAATAAGCCTATTTTATCCTTTGGCCCGTCAACTCTGTTATCTGCTGCTTGTACTGGTGCCTGTACTTTTCTGACTCTCATTGACCATATTCCACGACCATGGTTGTCATCCATTACTTGATCCTACTTTACATGTCTAGGCTGTGTGGTTGGTGGTGAATAGGCTTCTTTTTACATGGTGCTGCCAGCCCAGCTAATTAATGGTGCACGTGGACTTTTAGCAAGCGGGCTCACTGGAAGAGACTGAACCTGGCATGGAATTCCTGAAGATGTTTGGGGTTTTTTTCTTTCTTAATCGAAAGTTAACATTGTCTGAAAAGTTTTGTTAGAACTACTGCGGAACCTCAAAATCAGTAGATTTGGAAGTGATTCAAAGCTAAACTTTTTCCTTGGCCCTCCTTGTGTTCTAATTGCTTGCAAGTGTAATACTAGGATGTCCAAGATGCCAGTTTTTGCTTCTTTGTTAGTTGTCAGCTGCTTTTATCAAATTTCAGGCCATTATCCAACAAACACTATAAAAATGTTTGAACAATTGGATTTCAAACATTTTCGTTTTGTGGAGTGGTGCTCACCAAGTGGTACAGCCCTAAGCAAGTGAACACAAACACATTTAAGTGTATTTTGTCTGATTAGATGTTAGCCAGTTATGCTATTTCATTCAAATGTCTGAAAAAATCAATTGACTATTCCCTTTTCCTAAAGGGCAGAGACAGATAATCTCACTTCCAGAGAAATGACTTGGAGAAAAAAAAGTGTTGGTCTTTTTGCTCTTTTGTAATTAAATCCGGATGTACCTCAAAAGACTTAAGACTGTGGTGATAAGATGCTTTCCTCAGCAGAAAGGAGGGAAAAAAAACAACTGGAACTCAAAGCTTGAAATTCTGTGGCAAAACATGAGATGTCCAGGATTGGAGGTTGAAAAGATTTCACTACAGTGTTCTGCAATAGTTGGAGCAGATAACTTTCAGTGTAGCCACAGCCATGGACTCCAGATTTCCAGATTTTCAAGACCTGGACCTGGAACCCGAAAGAGCTTGTCACGATGCGGCAGGAACACTGGAGGTAGATTTTTTTTTATTTTTGAATTTTGGGACTGTTGACCTTGCTGTGAGAAAAGAGACAACGACTGAGCAAGCACTACCACCAGCACTGTTACTGGGAATTAGAAGACCTGAGTTTCTGTCCAGACCCTCAGTGCAAACTGAGGATGCTCCATCCAAAGTGAATTATGGTACTTGCCATTTTCCAAAATGCCTTATCCTTTAGTTACTTGCCTGCATTTACTGTCTTTGCAGATAGCAGACTCCTTGAAAGCAGGGTCCTTGTTTAGTGCATCTTTGCCCACATACACCACAACATATCAAGATGCATTTATTAGGAAGGAGGAGTTTAGAGAGCAGGCTATCAGAATAACCACTCAGTAAGTGTTTTCTTAATTGCTATGTGATAACTTATTTTACCTGTTTTGTCCCTGCCCCTTCTAGTCCTGTGCCTCCTGATTGCTGAGTGTTCACCTGGACCTTCTGACTACCTTCCCTGTGCTATTCCATCAGCCTACAGACCTGGTACCTGGATTTTTGCCCGAGATGATTCCTACCACCTTACTACTGACGAAGACACCCATTCCAGTGGACCACTGTGACCCAGGAGGCATTCAGCCATCATGATGTGGCCTTTACCTCCACTCCTGTCTTGTTCTACCCAGATTCAGCACAGCCCTTTATAGTGAAGTCAGAGTCCTCAAGCCAAATAGCTAAAGCTGTTTTATCACAACAAAGGCCTAGTTTGTTCCATGAGTGTGCATTTCATTTCTTCAGTTAAAGCCTTCAGAGACACACAATAAATTTGGACCAGGGGATTTTTTAGTTATTAATGCTCTCTGAAGAAAGGCAACATCTTTTTGAGAGCAGCATTGGACCACACCCCACAATCTCAAATGATTGAAATTCATGAACATCTAGGATCCCGTGAAGGTCACTGGACCCTGTTTTTTCTACTTCAAATCCTGTAGTAGCCTACTGAATGAGAAAACATATTCTGACCCATTGGGATCAAATCAAAGGCACAGTGAACTCCTCATAGCATCTTCTTTGGAATTACTCAGGAACCAGAACTTTTTACACAAATGTAAGAAATTCTACCAAGGAGTCCCCTTACCTAACAGCATCTCACAAGGCTGCACCAGATTCCAGAAAAGGCTTCTCTTGATACATCAAGGTAGAACCTCTATGGTAAATCCCTCTGTTTATCTGCTTTCTGTGACCTATTTTTTGTATTTCAGCATTTTGTGACCGACTTATTCTTAGATCATTGGTTTTCCAAAGGCTTTGTGGCCATGAAGCCCTTTGAGTGAAAACTGTGCAGAAGCCCAGAGTAAAAGTGAAGCTGCTCTGGATGAAGTAGTGAAGCAAGAGTAGGGGCCTGAATCCTGCTACAACTATCTTCCTTTACCACCGTGGTGACACCTAAGGGGACTTCCTTACAACACCTTGAACTCTTCCGAACACAGTTTGAAAACCACTGCCCCAGACAGCAATATGTTTGACCTGAATGGCATTCCAATCTTTTCTGTACCTCCACTCAGCACAGTTCATGTTCAGTAGATGCTGAACATTCTTAGAAATACTGTGTGTGAACTTAGAAAAGTGCAAGAAGACAGGCATGTCTTTGACCCCAGGAATGATCATTTGCTGAAGATGGTGTCAAGTGAACCTAGATTAACAGCCCTCCACTCCAGATGGATATCCAGTGATTCCTAGAATGGGATATAGCCAGAGAACAATTCTATGCACCCTACACTGACAGACTCCCTTAAGCAACACCAGATGCTCTACTGGTACTTGAAGTACATGACTTTGAAGTCTTGACCCTCCATGAATACCTGAATTATCAGCAAGCGGGTTTTGAAGCTGGTGCCTCATTGAGGCCATATTAGAGCAACTTGTACATTTGACCTCTTGTTATCAGCCATGGTACTCTACTTCGTGTGCAAGAGATAACTATGAAAGCCAAATTCAAATACTGGCAACATTTCCTAAAGGGGCTCAATATCTATCATTCGTCTTCTTTTCCAAACTACACATCACTGTATGACTCAACCAGTAGCAGTTATATTGCCCCTTGGTTTTTATTCAGTTTAACTACTGTTTCCAAGATAAATGAGCTAATAAGCTTTAAAAAAAAAAAAAAAAAAGGCTGAATTCTTTTTTCTTCATCACTGGCATATCTGCCTATTCTCCAGAATTATTATGACTATTCAGCTCACTTTAACAGTTGAACTTCAAGCGACAATCTTTGAACACCCCTTCTCATGTGATTTAAAATGAAACCATTTGGAAAAGTTTCTTCTAGCCAGTAATAGATTTTTTTTTTAATTGCTCTGCCTTGTGCCGAGAGATGTTCTTTTAAGATGAATCTTTTGATGTCTGATACCACCAAATATAGGTGGTAGGGAGAGTTGGAGGCTGGCCCTTTGAGCAGGCCATTAGCTTACTTGCTGGGCATTTCCGATAGCTTATTGCCTACCTTTTTGCTGGAAACAAACTGATTTGAAAAACAAAATCTATGAAGACTGCAGCTAAGGATTTTATCGGTAGACTTAAGAGCTTTTGTCCTTGTGGATATTTTAGTGGAACCACATCAGTCTCAATACTGTCATTTTACACTGACTCAGAGCAGCTGACTTCATTCCTTGCCATGATATATATTTAAGGCAGGCATTGTAACAGACATAAAGACAACTTATCTGTTTCAGCAGGAAGGATTCAGTTTATGAACTCTCAGACCAGATCATGTTGAACAAGGAGACTTTGATGTGTGTCATGAGAAAACTCATTCTTTACTTCCCAGTCAATTTAAAGGCCAGCTATCCTGAGCTACTCGAATGAATGCACTGGTTAAACATTGGAAATAGTTTGTTTATATCCTTGTCTCTCTCTAGGCCAATTGTGATTACATGACTCGACTCTACATCTCGTCAAACAAGGCCTAGGTCTGGTTGCTGTAGACTGCTCGCCCTCAACAAATAAAATCTGGTTGACTAGCCTCCTTGTATATACAACTATTATTTGTTAAGAAGAAATTATCGTCAATTTTCTACTACCTTCCAATTGTCAGCTCTTTTTTTCCTCTCTGGTTTTTCCTATACTTTACAGAAAAAGACATTGATCTATACTGCCATTCCCTCTAATCCTGCCATACTCAGTCAAAAGGAATGACTTAAGATGAAGATGATCATCTGCTCGAGTCTAAAATATACATTGTATATAAGAATTGGTGATTAGAAAAGCAAAAAACCTAAAACTTAAATCTAGGAGTCTGTATACTGTCTCCATGTCTCCATGCCTCAGATCTCATCTAAATCTTTGAACAGCACCATTCAACCAATCTGAGGCCTTGACTTGCTTGTAAGATGATTCTCAGAGATCGGCTGAGTTAAAAAAGATGACGACTTGATTACCAAAGAAAGTAGGGCCAACTTTGACAAATCTGGCTCTGCTGACCCTGTCACTCCCAGATGTAGCATAGACTCCTAAACAGAACCTCAAGTCTGATTGAGGATAAGGCCTTCTCCTGAGCTGAAAGTTCTTTGGCAGATGAGCAAGAAACTGAAAGCTGATGTACCTGACTGGCTCTGTAAGATCAGAAAACTGTATCCAGAATAAGCCCTATGGATTAACCCCTGAGTACCCAGAGTAAAAACTAATTTACAGAACTTCCTTATTGATCTGCTGGTTCTTCCAGATCATATTCTGGCTATTGGTATGGCTGGCCTTTCTGAAGGTACCCTGCTTGTCTATTTTCCTGACTCAGCTCTTGCCTGCCTTTTTCACATGTTGCTGCAATTAGACTCACCGTGAGGACTACAGTCAATTTCAGTCTATCTTGTGCCCAATACAACAAGGATTTTTAATAGTAACAACCCACACCTCACCCACTAGGACTCAATGTTCACAACAGGAAGGACCATTGCTGCATACTCCTTGACCAGCAACTTTTTTGAAGATATTTTTAAGTGCAGAGTAGGCCTCTATTCCTGTATGTAATTGTTCATTTTCAGCACCTGGAACCTCATCTATCGGGTCTGGAAGGAATACAGCAGTTCGAAAGCCGCGTCCATTTCTCTCCTTCAGTAGTGCAGAAATGAGTCCGATTCACCAGTACACACAGAACTGTACCAGTTCAACCTAGCAAAAGAAGAAAAGTTTCCACTGTACTTAAAATTTACAGCTGACTCAAATTGCCTCACAGAATTATTTGATGTAGAAGGCTAGTTGTCTTACTTCAGATCAGCAGGACAGTTGGGCTCTCAGACTCATGACCACTGAGTTTGCTTGTGTTGAAACTGTGGTTTCATCCAACATATGCTATTGGACATGATTATTATTCCATTCAAATGGATTACAGACTTCTTGAGGACAGGACAAACTTATCTCTCATGGTGTTTTTTTAGAATACTTTTATAACCAAGGAAGAAACCATGCCAGCTGTTACCATTCAACTTCTTAAGCAGAGATTAAGCTTTTTCATATCTGTTCTTATCCTGGACATCAGTAGTTTTTAATTGCCCAGCATCCGTTCCATCTTGTAACAACTCCCTGATGTTTCTTAAAACCACCTCTTCCTATTTTCAGTCTGTGGTTTGGACAGTCTGACCCAACCTTGAGCTTTGTGGGTGAACATGTAATTCAGACCTCATCAATCAGCAAATCCATCTGAACTGTGGAGGAGAAGCTCTCTTTACTGAGGGTGCTTTAGCTTTGTAGGATGAAAACCTCAAACTAACAGGGCCTACCATGTAGAGAATGAAGCCAGTGCAGGGGAAAGCAGAGCCAAAATATGGAGAGACTTGAATCCTGATGACAGCGTTTGTGCCCCTGGATCCAACCGTGCCTGAAGCTAGAATATCCCCTGGACTTTTCAGTTATGTGAACCAATAAATACCCTTTTTTGCTTAAGTTACTTTGAGTTGGGTTTCTGTTACTTGAAATTGAATCCACACTAATATATCTACCAACATTGAGACTTGACAGATCCAAGTATTTATTAAGCTAGAGGTCATGGTCACTGAAATTACTTTCCAAAGTGGAAGACAAAATGAAACAGGAACTGAGGGAATATTTAAGATCCCACAGAAGCGTAAAAATGACATGGTAGAAAGTAATAGAAAACCTAAATGTCTGTCATTAAAGGATAGGTTAAGGTGTGGTTCAGCCATATAGGAATATCTCGTATCTGTTAAAATGAATAAAGTACATTCATTGTGTATGGAAAAATGGCCATGATACATTAGGTGAAACAAGTTATTAATAGAAAAGTGTACAGTGTGAACTCATTTTAAAATGTGTGTGCTTATGTTTATAAATGCATAGAAAGGTCTATTCACAGCTTTCTTTGAACAGTGTAGATCACATGAAACTTTCAACTTTATACATTTCTGTATTAATATTTTACACTACCCACATTATTTTTAAACTTTATTTTAAATAAAGAATTTTTAAAATTAAATTTAGTGCTTACTGTTTGACCTTGGCAAGTTA